GTAATTAGCTGTATACTGTTAAATTTTAGGGTTCAGTTAGTCTAGAACCTACATAGCAAATGGCTTCAAGAGGTAAATTTCGTGCAAGGTGGCAGTGAGGCATGACTCCTGTCATATCTCTCTCATGAGTCCACTCTGGACTTGATAGTTTCAAGGCACTCACATTCCTCAAATAACAGTTTTTTTTTTTTTTCGTTCTCAGCACTCCATAGATTTATGGCTGTTTGTTAACATACTATTTAAGCAAGGCCTGTAAGCCACTGCCATGAAAGAGATAAATACATTTGAACTGAGTTCTCTCCTGAGTGATGGGTATAACACACATTGATAAACTGCTGCTTTTTCTCTTGTTTCTCTGCCTTTTGTTTTCAGGACAGTGTCTCTACTAAGAATCTATGAGGACAAGAAAACATCATATATTTTCTGTGCTACAATATAAAATTCATGAAGCCTGTTTCTGATTTTATATCACTTCAGGCTCCCTTTTGCCTAATCAGGGAGATTACAAAATATCACTGACATCTGCCCAATATTAGTCTGGATGCAGTAAGAATGTTTCATCACCTTTGCAGACTGATTTCAGAATGTTTCATTTTGCAGTCACATTCCTTAACAATGTTCATGGGTTTTGTTATTTACTATGTTACCCTTCATATCTAAACCATATCCATCCAATCAAACTTTTGCTTACTACCTAGGACACTGTTCAACACATGGATTAAGGCTTGCATAAAATAAGCAGCCAATGTAAAGGTTAGTTAGGGAGCACTTAATTTAACCAAGTTCTCTAAATAGATGTCTTTTAGGAGATAAAAAATTTTCTATTTTGCATGCCAGAATGAATAGGAATCAGACAGAGAAATTTTATGTTAGAAACTGAAGAAATGATCTAAGTATTCTTGTCAAAGTTCTCATGAATGGTTTTCAATGTTTCTCAATTCCTCTTTTGTTTTTTTTAACCCCACGTATCGAAATCACTGGAAACTTTAGTTGTAATTGTGACTTCTTCTTTTGAGGTACACTTAATGTTGGAAGTCTCTTAGTCCTATAAGAGTGTGTAGCAGTTTGTCCCTGAGCTCTAGCTTCTTTAAATGAAGCTGAGTCTCTGGGCAACATCTTTAGGGAGAGAGGTACAAAAGGTTCCTGGACCTTCTCAACACAGGGAGCCTGCATAATGATGCAAGAGCAGCAACCTCAAAGTACAGGTGAGTATTTCCTCAGTTTCAGAGGAAAGTGGTAACTGCATTTGTTGTCTTCCTGATTGGACAGAGAAAAGAGGCTGGTTGTCCCTGAGACTCTGGTCTGTGGCTGGGATTTCCATTGCACTCCTCAGTGCTTGCTTCATTGTGAGCTGTGTAGGTAAGTTCTTCACTGAGGTGCATTTTCCTTGCGATGGACACTAATCCTTCTTCTTCCTTTACAGTAACTTACCATTTTACATATGGTGAAACTGGCAAAAGGCTGTCTGAACTACACTCATATCATTCAAGTCTCACCTGCTTCAGTGAAGGGACAAAGGTGCCAGGTAAATCTTTAAAATACTGAAATAGACTTTCTTCACTCTTTTTTTTCATGTAACACAAAAATAGCCTGGGGATGTTGCCCAGCTTCTTGGAAGTCATTTGGTTCCAGTTGCTACTTCATTTCCAGTGAAGAGAAGGTTTGGTCTAAGAGTGAGCAGAACTGTGTTGAGATGGGAGCACATTTGGTTGTGTTCAACACAGAAGCAGAGCAGGTACTGTTTCCATTTAAAATTTATTTAATTGTAGTCTTTGACTCCTTTTTTTTCCTTCATGCAGAATTTCATTGTCCAGCAGCTGAATGAGTCATTTTCTTATTTTCTGGGGCTTTCAGACCCACAAGGTAATAATAATTGGCAATGGATTGATAAGACACCTTATGAGAAAAATGTCAGGTGAGTGCAGTTCTGGGGCCTTGTTTACATAGAAGATGTGTACTACCTTTTTGTTTTCCTTTAGATTTTGGCACCTAGGTGAGCCCAATCATTCTGCAGAGCAATGTGCTTCAATAGTCTTCTGGAAACCTACAGGATGGGGCTGGAATGATGTTATCTGTGAAACTAGAAGGAATTCAATATGTGAGATGAATAAGATTTACCTATGAGTAGAAGCTTAATTGGAAAGAAGAGAAGAATTACTGACGTAATTTTTTCCCTGACGTCTTTAAAATTGAACCCTATCATGAAATGATAATTTCTTCCTGAATTTACACATAATCCTTATGTTATAGAGGTTCACAGAAATGGAAAGATACCTGTTTCCCTTTAATCAATCTTCTCGTTTCCTCTTTTCCATTAATGATAGAATGCACCCTTCCTCTCTTTGTTCCATTCTTTCACTTGTTATTCATTTTTTTCTTTCTTCACACTTCATTACACAAATATTTATTGTTTCAGAGACTGTACTATTTTGTTTGTTAGAAGATTTATAAGGCAGTATCTTTTGAAAATTATGACTTTCCTTCCTCAATATACCATAAAGAAATCTTTTTGGTCAAGATGGTAGTTGGAACTACAATCATCTGAAGGCCTGACAAGAGTTGAAAGACATGTTTTCTAGATGGCTCACTCACATGGCTGGCAACTTGGTGTTGGCTATTAATGTAACCTGGAAATAAATTTTATTCTGCAGTTAGGGATTTGGCATTTTATATATGTTGATTCAATCAAGTTTGGCAAGCAGGGTGTTCGATACTGCTATATCCTGTATTCTTGGTTTATTTGTTTTATTTCTGAGAAATATGTGTTAAGATCTCTCGCTGATTGGGAATTTGTCTATTTCTCATTTAAATTTTGTCAAATCTTTCTTTGCTTGCAAGCATTTCTTGTTACCCAAATCTAATCTATTCCTGAAAATATGATGGTTAGCAAAGTTTGAGATAACTAGAGCCTGTAATCCATCATTTTAAATGGCAATGATAATGACAGTTTATTTTTATGTTATATAAAAACCTCAACAAATTTTCCAAACAACTACCAAAATGGTCATTAATCTGTATCCAC